AACACAATGCCCGCTACATACCAGCTTTCCATGTGGAATGAACAAATGCTTGACAGACCCCGGAGCCTGAACTCTTACCCTTTCCACTATTCTGCCCTTCAGGGAAACTCACCTGCTTCAGGTCCCCTGCTCTTTGTCTTGAAACAATCACTGCCTGTCACTTTGGTGCAGATATTGGCAGCTACAGCCATGCTGGAGTGAGGAATTATAAAAACAGGCAAGGGATCAGGCATTGACTTCTCCACTAATGCCCCTACAGTCCCACCCCCACACCCACCCCCAGCTGGGGGAAACTCCCAAGCAGAGTCTACCTCCTGCTGAGCCTGCTTCTCTCTGGGAACTTAAAGGTGAACTTGGCAGAGTGCCAGGCAGAAAAGCCAAGGAAGCTTCCTGCCCTGGGGCTCATCCCTTCCCCCTCCTTATGCCCTTTCTCCAGGGCACATTACCAGACAGAGAGCTGGCATCCCTGGGGGGGGACAGGAACTCACCTGCCAAAATAATTAGACACTTGAGAAGTGCAGCTACTACAAAAGAAAGATAAATCAAACCACATATGCCATTCAGAGCAGAATTACCGAAGCAGATGGACCAAGATTTTAAAGTAAAGCATGATTATACTTAAGGAGATAAAGGAAGAAATTCATGAAATAATACAAGAACAAAAAGTCACAGGCACTTCCCTTTCTCAGCTATCACTGAAGCAACGGTGGCCAAAATGAAATTCAGTGACTTGGCCGGGCAAGGTGGCTTGCGCCTGTAATCCCAGCAATTTGGGAGGCCGAGGCAGGCAGATGACCTGAGGTTGGGAATTCAAGACCAGCCTGACCAACGTGGAGAAACCCCGTCTCTACTAAAAATACAAAATTAGCTGGGCGTGGTGGTGCATGCCTGTAATCCCAGCTACTTCAGGAGGCTGAGGCAGGAGAATCACTTGAACCTGGGAGGCGGAGGTTGCGGTGAGCCGAGATCACGCCATTGCACTCCAGCCTGGGCAACAATAAAGAAACTTCTTCTCAAAAACAACAACAAAAAAAAAAAAAAAAAAGAAAGAAAAAGAAATTCAGTGACTTCTGAAAGTCAAGAAATCTTTGTGACTCTCACAAGAACCATAAGCGGTATTTTAACGCAGCTTCCCATATTTACAGGAAGATTATGTCTTCTTTTTCCAAAGAGCTGAGACAGAAATATAATGTTCGGTCCATGCCCATCTGAAAGGATGAAGAAGCTCAGTTTGCACAAGGACACTATAGAGGTCAGCAAATTAGCAAAGTAGTCCAAGTTTATGGGAAGAAATACGTTGTCTGCACTGGACATATGCAGCGGGAGAAGGCTGGCCATTTGCCCCAGCAGGGCTCTTAACCCTGAACAAAGACTGAGATCCTTGAGCCAAAAGCTAAATCTCACCAAGTAGGAACAGAAAAGGCCAAATACAAGGAAAATGCAATTGGGAAGATGTAGGAATAAAGTAATCTTACATACATCTTTCATTAAAAAACTGCTGCAATGAACAGGAAAAAAAGTCATAAGAGAGAATCAAGCCAAAACATTAGCTATGAAAAATTTAAGATTTAAAAAATAAAAGACATAATAGATGGCCTGAATATCAGGATGGATACAACTGAAGAATTTGCGAGTAGATAGGATGATCAGATTGAGAATTATCCCCAAAAGCAACAGGGAAAGAAACAGAGACAACACATAGAAAAGAGAAGCTGAGAGAGGCCAGGCGCAGTGGCTCACGCCTGTAATCCCAGCACTTGGGGAGGCTGAGGCAGGCAGATCATTTGAGATCAGGAGTTTGATACCAGCCTGGCCAATATGGTGAAACCCCATCACTACTAAAAATACAAAAATTAGCTCGGTGTGGTGGTGGGCGCCTGTAATTCCAGCTACTCGGGAGGCTGAGGCAAGAGAAGAATCACTTGAACCCGGGAGACTGGAGGTTGCAGTGACCTGAAATCACGCCACTGCACTCCAGCCTGGGCAACAGAGTGAGATTCTGTCTCAAAAAAAAAAAAAAAAAAACAAAAAAAAACCTGAGAGAGATGGAGAGTATACGTATGATTCCCAAAAGGAAAGAAAAATAAAAGTGGAGATGAGGAAATAAATAATTGACGAAATAATGGAGATTTAAATGTTCCAAAAATGTTTTTTAAATGAGTACAGATTGAAAGAGCTCATAGAGTAACCAACAGTAGAAAAGAATAAGGAAAAATTCACACATAGGTATCAGGGGGAAATTAAGAATATGAAAGACCAGGAAGAAGAGCAGGGAGAAATAACAGATGGCGTACAGAGGAACAAGAACTGGGTTGGCATTATTCTTCTCAACAGCAATACCCGATAAAGTCAAAGAAGTGATGTCACTAGTAATTTAAAAAAAAGAACTCTTTCAATCCAGAATTTTAAAGCCAGCCAATTTGTCATTCAAACATGAGGTCATAATAAAAATATTCTTAGGCAAATAAAGCCTCAGAAGGTGGAATACACAAAGACCCACATTGAAAATACTCTTGCAGGAAATAAATAATGAAAGAAATGTTCAGGAGATCCTGCAAGAACTGTGGGAAGTCAGGCTTCAGTGCAAGAAATAGAAGCAGTATTTGGCATTTTAGGCAGGAGGGGATTTTATACACCTTTTTTTTTTTTTTTAATGTAGGAAAGGCTAGAGGCTCCCAAAATACTGCAAAACTGGCCAGACTGGGGAGCTACAGCATCTGCCATAACCAGGAAAGTGGAGGAATCTCAAGGCTGCCCTGGAGGTTGAAACTGAACTTGACAGGGAACTGTTGAATTCAAGGACACATACATCCTGGATCCAGGGACCTGGAAGCTGATACACTGTAACTGCCCAGATATTGGAACCCAGAGTCTGGGTACCAATGTCACTGCAACACTTGTTCTCTTTTCAACAAGGAGAGAGTGAGTCCTAGGCTTGGACAGGTTGGGAGGTGTTTAAACAAAATATCTTCTTCTTTCTCATCAGGATCGAGATGACCACAGCCACCCCTCTGGGGGATACCACCTTCTTCTCACTGAACATGACCACCAGGGGAGAAGACTTCCTGTATAAGAGTAAGGTCAAATTCGCTTAGAGGCTGGGGGAAATTCACGGTCTCTGCTTCTCTCCTTTCTGTAGGTTCTGGAGCCATTGTTGCTGCCGTTGTGGTGGTTGTCATCATCATCTTCACCGTGGTTCTGATCCTGCTGAAGATGTACAACAGGTACGGATGCCCTGGGCTTTGGAACTGCCTGGGACTCAACCATGTGCACATTATCTCCCTACAGGAAAATGAGGACGAGGCGGGAACTAGAGCCCAAGGGCCCCAAGCCAACCGCCCCTTCTGCCGTGGGCCCAAACAGCAACGGCAGCCAACACCCAGCAACTGTGACCTTCAGTCCTGTTGACGTCCAGGTGGAGACGCGATGACCTCTACCCTGGCGCTATCTCCACCACTGTCCAAAGAGCCTCTCCAGAGTCAAGACCCAGAGGCACACTCTCTGGCAGCTTCACAATGAGCTTCTTCTGGTCAGGTCGACAGAGACATCTTTGACGCAATCTCTGATGCTTCCAGCAATCCTCAACCTTGTCTGCCCTGCCCTACCCCAACTGTGTCCACATCCCTGCCGCCACCCCACCAAAAAGCTGCAGAACATTCTTTTGTCATCTGATGAGGTAGAGCTATGTTGGGAATCCACCAATGTGGGCTTGGCTTTCCCCCACACTGTAGTTAGACAGATAGACAGATAGCCCAGGAGCCAGGTGTCAGGGAGCACTGCTGAGAGTATCACAATAGGATCTGTCACGGGGTTCATATCAGATGAAGCGCCGTATCCACTGCTTCACAGAGCAAAACATTCAATCCCATAACCAGGCACAGGGGAACTAACTTGGACTAACTAACCAGAAAACCTTGTTAACGTATAACTTGTTCCAGTACTACATCTCTGCCTGCTGGCTCATGACAATTGCTCAGCACATTTTCCCCTCTTGAAGAAAGGTTGCAAGAAGAACTAAATTATCCTCAAAAGATTTCTGCTTCATTAGTAAAGAGTCAGTGATGGAATAGGGTGACTCTGCAGAATAGTGGCCTCTAGGGTAGGAGCTTGTTGTGTTGTCCGTGGGCCTGGAATGATCCTGGTGGCTGATCAGGGTCCTTCTCCCACTCTGGGCTGTATCAACCCTGACGGTCTTGGTCTTTGGCTCCCCTTTATCTGGATTCTGAGCACGCTGACTGTCCTGTTAATGCCTTCCCTCCAAGGACCAGTATTTGGAGATTAATTAGATTACAACTCTATCTATGTTACCTTTGTCCTTCCTGGTCACCTTGCAGATTCAAGACATGTTCAAAGCAACACATTCACAACCCATTTCTATTCTATAGCAACCTCGTCTGTGACTCCTTAGCCTGGAGAACAATCTACCAAGAAGAGAAAGTATCTGGAATTAAGAAGTCCTACCATCCAAGCCCTACTTCCTGGTTGTGTGGCCTTGGAAAAGTGACTCAACCTCTTTATATTCAGTTTCCTAACCATGAAGTGGAAATGATAACACCTGCCTCATTGGGGCACTATAACAAGTGAAGGACTTAGGAAAACATCTGGAGTATAGCGCCTGGCACCCAGGAGATGCTTAATAAATGGGAACCAGGATTCTTTTTCTTTTCTTTTTTCTTTTCTTTTTTTTTTTTTTTTGAGACAGAGCCTCAATCTGTCACCTGGGCTGGAGTGCAGTGGCACGCTCACAGCTCGCTGCAGCCTTGAACTCCTGGGCTCAAGGGATGCTCCCTCCTCAGCCTCCAGAGTAGCTGGGACTACAGGTATGTGTCACCTCACCAGGCTAATTTTTTTATTTTTTATTTTTGTAGAGATGGGGTCTCGCTGTGTTGCCCAGGCTGGTCTTGAACCCCTGGCCTCAAGTGATCCTTCTGCTTTGGCCTCCCAAAGTGCTGGGATTACAGGCATGGACTATGGTGCCCAGCCTAGGAGCCAACATTATTATTATTATAGGCTTTTTTTTCAATTGCAAGATAGACATTTCTTCACATTTTAATGATTCTGAAATCAGAACATATCTTGCAATTGATGGGTTCATTAATATAATTGTAGTTCTTTACTTCCTCTCAAAAACTTGTGATCTTATAATTGATGGCATCTTGGAAACAAGGTAATAAATCTCTATTCTGTTAAAGAAAGTGACACACTTTGACATTTAACCTCAAATTTTAGGAGTCTCTCCCTCTTGGGGTCAGAAATCCCTTCTGAGGCCAGGTGTCGTGGCTCATGCCTGTAATCCCAGCACTTTGGGAGGCTGAGGCAGGCGGGTCACTTGAGGTCAGGAGTTTGAGACCAGCCTGGCCAACATGGCAAAACCCTGTCTCTACTAATAATACAAAATTTAGCTGGGCATGGTGGCATGCACCTGTAATCCCACTACTAGGGAGGCTGTGGCATGAGAATCACTTGAACCTGGAAGGCAGAGGTTGCAGTGAGCCAAGATCGTGCCACTGCACTCCAGCCTGGGCAACAGAGTGAAACTGCATCTCAAAAAAAGAAAAATCCATTATGAGGGGAAATCAAGAGTCAGGGAGGTAAGAGGTCTTACCCAGGGTCACACAGCTCATGATATCCCACTGTAAAAATACTCTGTGGAATAGCTCTGGAGAAATACTGGCACATTCTTCCTCTCTGGTCATTATTTCTTCCTACTGTGTTTAAATATCCACCAAGTGTCAAGGACTTTGTAAGATGCTTTCACATAAATTATCTCATAGGATTAAATTTTCCCAAAAACCTGGGGAGGAATTATTTTTTCCAAAACAGATGATAATTTCTGATTCAAAGAGAAAGAAAACAAAGTACTTTTCCAAAGTCACACAGCTAGTAAGTCACAAAGACAAGACTCAAAACCAGGTCTCTTGACTCCAAAGTCTGTCTTTTTTGTGAAGTCACACTCCTCTGCTGGCCCAGCTCAAAGCAGCACAGATTCTTTATGGGCTGAACAAGGGGAGTACGGGTTTGTCCATGTGTTTGAGTAGAGATCAGGGTTCTGGCTTCCAGGCTGAAGGTGAGGGAAAAGCCACTTCTAACTCCTTTGGGCATCCATGCTCACGGCCAAAAGAGCCCCTTCTCAACACATCCAAGTGCTAAGGATTCCTGCTTCATTCAAGCTACTACTTAGGCCCAAGGAGCAAGGGGTAGAATGGCATCTAACCAGAGCAAAGCCATTTCTTTGAGGGCTCAAGCCATAAACAAATATGCTCCCCTAAACATATTCGGCTTGAAAAAGTTGTTTTGGGGCAGCTGTGGTGGTGCACCCCTGTAATCCCAGCCCTTTGGGAGTCAGAGGCAGTCAGTCACTTGAGCCCAGGAGTTCAAGACTAGCCTGGGCAACACGGCGAAACCTCGTCTCTACAAAAAATACAAAAATTAACCAAGCGTGGTAGTGCACGCCTGTATTCCCAGCTACTTGGGAGGCTGAGGTAGGAGGATGGCTTGAGCCTGGGAGGCAGAGGTTGCAGTGAGCTGAGATCGCGCCACTGCACTCCAGCCGGGGTGACAGAGCCAGACCCTGTCTCAAAGCATATTTCAACCCTAAAACTAGACTCTTCTGCCCACAGTGCAGTCTTCTAAGGGTTACCCTCTGGTATATGTTCTTTTGCTAAATGAAGGCTTGGAGTTGGAGGGAAGAAGGGGAGATGGAGTGGTGAGGGCGAGTCAAATAAAAGGATTTGAGTGTCTCGTTTTTGACTAATGAAGATGATTCAATAAACATCCTGTAAGAAGGGTTCCTATGTGCAAGTTGAGGTGCTACTAAGTACATTAAGACACAATTGCTGCTCTCAAGGAGTTAGCAGCTGGTCTCATGCAGGGATCTCACCACGTGGTTATGTATTTTGTTTCTGATGAGGTGCCTTTCTTAGCAGATGCTGCCTTATTTGGCCACTGAAACAATCAAAGCTAATAAATGCTTAAAGAAAAATATCTGACAATAAAAAGGTTTAAATCAAATGTGTTGAGTTTATTTCAGTTAAGTTTAGAGC